AGAATCCCTGGAGTAGGAGAGTGTTTTGAGTAAACAAATACAGCTAGAAAAATGAATGGGCACAAATGTCTGCAAGAAAAGCCAAGAGGAACATAAGGGACCCCATGGAGAAAATGCTAACATCTGAAAACAATATGAAAACACTGACTAAATCAAGGGTGGGGGAAGACATATAACAAACAGAGAGAAAAAAAAATGTTGAAAAAGAAAGTTTAATTGGCTTGTAAGAAATAGACTGATCATAAGCAGAACTTCCAGAATCCTTTGGTAATAGTACTTTAGGGGCAAAGCAAACTTACAGGTTGAATTAATTTTTTAATACCTTGGTCTATGACCTTAGGGTATTATTATACTTTTATTATTTTAATGTTCTAATCATTAAATAAGACACAGATAAATTAATGCACAGAATAATGAATAATTATAAAGAGAGATCCCATATAACTCCCCCTCAAGGCAAGAAATGGCATTTCTGTTATTTCAGTTGCATCCTCTTTCTCTCCCTATTTGTAATCTGTATCCTAGAAGCATCACTTCCTTGCCTTGTAACTATTTTATGCCCTAGGTTCTTCATCTCTGAAATGCAAATGGTAGTGATATCTATCCTGTAGTGTTGTTACAAAGATAAATAAGGTAAATGTCAATTTGTTCATTATGACATAGAGTAAATGTTTACTAAATATTTGCTCTTATTAGTGGTGCTCACATAACAAAGCAAAAGCAAGGACTAGCTTTGAATATAGATGTAAAAAAGGAAAAGCTTATTGAAAATGACATGACCAATGCAAAATTACAGAATGTTCAACGGTATTGTTGACAAATATTAAAATGAATATTTTGTAAACTCAAAAAAGTTATACTTTTCCTGACAAGTCACCTTAAAGGTAAATAAAGTATGTAAGAACACATACTTCTTCCCCAGAGAACATGATGAAAGCACTGCATGGGAATTGATGGAAGTAATTTTCTTACATAAGAACCAGAACTAGAGTTTCCCTCTCAGATTATAGAGAATGGAAAAAGAAACTCAAATTGCATAAACGGCAGATCTCAGTCATAAAAATCTTTGTATTAAATAGGATTCAAGTTACATGCTCTGGTAACGTGGGTCTAAGAGGATGCTAATTGGTGAGTTGATTACATGGGGGACATATAAATAAGACTTGTAAGCTTATAAATTATGTCATTTCAGGTGACTTATATGTTCTATCTACACTGGACCATGGAAAAAAGCAATAATAGCACTTTGTTTATTCTCTTGGGGTTTTCCCAAAATAAGAACATTGAAGTCCTCTGCTTTGTATTATTTTTGTTTTGCTACATTGCTATTTGGATGGGAAACTTACTCATAATGATTTCTATCACGTGCACCCAGCTCATTCACCAACCCATGTATTTCTTCCTCAATTACCTCTCACTCTCCGACCTTTGCTACACATCCACAGTGACCCCCAAATTAATGGTTGACTTACTGGCAGAAAGAAAGACCATTTCCTATAATAACTGTATGATACAACTCTTTACCACCCATTTTTTTGGAGGCATAGAGATCTTCATTCTCACAGGGATGGCCTATGACCGCTATGTGGCCATTTGCAAGCCCCTGCACTACACCATTATTATGAGCAGGCAAAAGTGTAACACAATCATCATAGTTTGTTGTACTGGGGGATTTATACATTCTGCCAGTCAGTTTCTTCTCACCATCTTTGTACCATTTTGTGGCCCAAATGAGATAGATCACTACTTCTGTGATGTGTATCCTTTGCTGAAATTGGCCTGTTCTAATATACACATGATAGGTCTCTTAGTCATTGCTAATTCAGGCTTAATTGCTTTGGTGACATTTGTTGTCTTGTTGTTGTCTTATGTTTTTATATTGTATACCATCAGAGCATACTCTGCAGAGAGACGCAGCAAAGCTCTTGCCACTTGTAGTTCTCATGTAATTGTTGTGGTCCTGTTTTTTGCACCTGCATTGTTCATTTACATTAGACCGGTCACAACATTCTCAGAAGATAAAGTGTTTGCCCTTTTTTATACCATCATTGCTCCCATGTTCAACCCTCTCATATACACGCTGAGAAACACAGAGATGAAGAACGCCATGAGGAAAGTGTGGTGTTGTCAAATACTCCTGAAAAGAAATCAACTTTTCTGAATTGTTTCTGCTTTTCATGCCGTGGTTCCCTGATGAATGAGAAAAATTCACTCTCATCTTGCTCTTGTCCTTAATGTTTGGAGAGAAAAGTGGGCAAACAGGAAGCATATCCCTTCTGTGGTTTTATACTTCTACATTGACATCTCTTTAACAAATTGAACATTATTCTTATCCATACTCTCCTCCGCCTTTCTTAATCATTACGATTGTGCTTATGTGACATGAAATAACCAGAAAATTTCTTAAAAATAAAGGATTACATGGCGTTGTGTTGAAAAAATAAAACAGATTATGTGTTTTTTGTGCCTTAAAGTTCTGAGAAGATCAATGAAATATTACTCTCAGCTTTTACATTTTTACTCAAGTCTAAACACAGAAAATGCATGTATTGCCTGTGTACAGCTCACGAATTTTTGCAAACTGAGCATGATTGTGAAATCAGCAACTGAATTAAGAGACAGAAATTATCAGCACATCAGAGGTCCTCCTTATTCCTCTTTATGATTAATACCTCCCAAAGTTAACCACAATATTTATTCCTAAAATAAATAGTTTTCGGCTGGGCACGGTGCCTCATGCCTGTAATACCAGCACTCTGGGAGGCTGAGGTGGGTGGATCATGAGGTCAGGAATTCGAGACCAGCCTGGCCAAGATGGTGAAACCCCGTCACTACTAAAAATACAAAAATTAGCTGGGCGCAGGGGCGAGCACCTGTAATCCCAGCTACTCGAGAGGCTGAGGCAGGAGAATCGCTTGAACTCGGGAAGCGGAGGTTGCAGTGAGCCGAGATCATGCCACGGCACTCTAGCCTGGGTGACAGAACAAGATTCCGTCTGAAATAATAATAATAATAATGATAATAATAATAATAATAATAATGTTTTTATCTTTTCTTGTACTTTGAAGAGTAAGAGTGATTTACATTTTGTTGCTGCGTGTGTGTCTTCTTAGTGTTTCATTTGTGAGTCATTTCTCATGTTGGTAAGTTTTCTGACTGTTTTCATTGATGTATACGGTATCTTATCATATGAATATATAATGATT